AGGGTTTGGGGAAGAAGGAGCTGCCTGGGGAATAATCATTTATTTTCTCACTTTTTAGGGACCAACGAAGTATTTCCTTTCCTTTTCTTTCCTGCCCTAGGCATCCCTAGGCTTTCTGTCCCTCCCCTCAGGCACGGCTAGGCAACCTGAGGTGCTGGCACAGTGTGGCTGTTCAGGGTGTGTATGTGGGTGTTTCCCATTGCCGGTGTCGGGGCGTGAGAGGCCAAGGGCGACTGGGGGCCCTGAGCTTCTGGAAGTGTACAATGGTGTCTGTGTGGAAGGTTGACTGTTCGGAGTGTGTGATGGTATCCATATGTGAGACCATGGCTGTGTGAGGGAGTCTGTGTGTGTGAGTGTGACTGTAATGTGTGCACGCACACCAGCGTGTACGGGGCTGTGGGAGTGGGTGTCCATGTGGGAGGCCCTGATGTGTGGCCACGATGGTAGGCTCTGAATGCCAGTGTCTGCGAGAGGCTGCCTGGGTGTGTCTGTGAAGCTCTGGCCCTGTGTGTCTGAGGAGGCGGGGGCTTTGAGAGCTCTGCCGGGTGTAGTGAGAGCCCAAGTGTGTGCTCTGTCTCGGGGTGAAGTGAGCGCTGGGTGCTCTGTGGCCTGAGTGGCTGGTGTGTGTGTGAGCACGTGTGTGCACGTACTCACGCCTGTGTTTACCCATCAGGAACAGATTGCTGTGGCTTCCCCACTGTGAGGAGGGGAGGAAAGGGGAGGAAGGATGGCTCGGTCTTGCCCAGCAGACCAGGAGGCTCCTCAGAAGTAGCGTGCATGGTGCATATGCACGTTAGGGGGCAGAGAGAACAGAACACAGAAGACATTTGAAGCTTCTTTTCCCCCCACCCAACTCTGGCTCTGTCAGAACGACCATCTTCAGGTTTTTTTTGTTATAAGCCGATGCATCACATGCACTGCTGCCCCCACCCCCCGGGGTGTGTGTGTGTGTGGGTGGGTGGGTGGGTGGGTGTGTGTGTGAGCTTGCTTGCATGGGCCTCTGTGTATGGATTCAAGGGTGTGTCTGCACCATAGCAGTGATGGGGCCAGGGGTGGGTGTGGTAGGAGATGCTGAGGCAAATAGGTCTTTGTCCTAATCTCCAACTCTGGAAAGCCATTCTATCCATCCTTGTCTCCACGGAGGGCCCTGCCTTGCAGCCTCCTTCCTGTCCCCGGCGTCCGCTTCGGGCCTTTCCTTACCCCACCCCCCTGCTAAGGGAAGTCTCAGTCAACCCTATTGCTCTGCCCATCCCCTGCCTTTCGTTGAGTTCTTCCAGCTGTCTAATGTGCTACAGCGTTCTGTCCCTACAAGAGGAGCAGTACCCCGCTCCCCACAGACTTAGCCTAACTGGTGTGTGTGCCTTTCCTGGGTGGAGGGGGCTTCCTGATTCTTCTGGAAGCCAGAAGAGACTGGACTGGGGTTGGGGGCTGGGGGATTTGGCACCAGTACCTCAGGTTCTGTGAAGCTCTCCAGAGCCTATGTGTCCAAAGGGAGGATACGAACTTATCTGCCCCTTCCTCCTCTCCATTCAAGAGGCAGGGGGCTGGACCAGATGACTTTTGAGGGTGAAAGCCCAGGCCTTCTGCATCTAGAGGGCTACTTAAGCACAGGCCTGCATGTATGTGCATATACAAGCCCATGCCCAGGTCACCAGGCAGCATGCGGGGCCCCAAGTGGGCCTCCACATGTGGGCACAGGCTGGTGACAGATTCCTCTCTCCCCAGGATGCCTCCCCAGCTGCCCAGCCAGGCCCATCATGGGAGGGCCCCAGGCTCCCCCAACAACACGCCCGCACACACGTGCAGCAGGGCACGCACATGCTGATCTCAGGGTCCCCACGGTGCAAGAGGCTGGGAATGGGGGTTTTGAGCACTGAGTCCAGGCCGCTGCCAAAATCCATCGGAATCTTGTCCCCTCCAGGACCCCATCTCCGGCTGTGGAGGTCACAACAGCAGGTGCGGATACCAACCCCCCCAACTCACTCAATGACCCCTCCCCCACCCCGGTTTCTCCCAACAGATGGCTGCTCCTGTCCCGTGGGCCTGCTGTGCTGTGCTTGCCGCCGCCGCCGCAGTTGTCTACGCCCAGAGACACAGTCCACAGGGTGAGTGCTCACGGGAGCCGCCTGCTGACCCCTGACTTTTGCCCTGTGCCCCCACCCCCCACAGAGGCACCCCATGTGCAGTACGAGCGCCTGGGCTCTGACGTGACACTGCCATGTGGGACAGCAAACTGGGATGCTGCGGTGACGTGGCGGGTAAATGGGACAGACCTGGCCCCTGACCTGCTCAACGGCTCTCAGCTGGTGCTCCATGGCCTGGAACTGGGCCACAGTGGCCTCTACGCCTGCTTCCACCGTGACTCCTGGCACCTGCGCCACCAAGTCCTGCTGCATGTGGGCTGTAAGTGTTGCCCCCACCCCTCATCCAGCCTCGAATGCCCTGACCATACTGTCCTCACCCCCAGTGCCGCCGCGGGAGCCTGTGCTCAGCTGCCGCTCCAACACTTACCCCAAGGGCTTCTACTGCAGCTGGCATCTGCCCACCCCCACCTACATTCCCAACACCTTCAATGTGACTGTGCTGTGAGTAGCTGCGCCTGTGACCCGGGTCCAGCCGTAACAGTGCCTGGGTCTCACCTCTCCCCAGGCATGGCTCCAAAATTATGGTCTGTGAGAAGGACCCAGCCCTCAAGAACCGCTGCCACATTCGCTACATGCACCTGTTCTCCACCATCAAGTACAAGGTCTCCATAAGTGTCAGCAATGCCCTGGGCCACAATGCCACAGCTATCACCTTTGACGAGTTCACCATTGGTACGTGTGGCGGTTGGGGGGACCTGCTGCCTAGTGTAGTAATGAAGCTATGTCTCCTGAACAGTGAAGCCTGATCCTCCAGAAAATGTGGTAGCCCGGCCAGTGCCCAGCAACCCTCGCCGGCTGGAGGTGACGTGGCAGACCCCCTCGACCTGGCCTGACCCTGAGTCTTTTCCTCTCAAGTTCTTTCTGCGCTACCGACCCCTCATCCTGGACCAGTGGCAGCATGTGAGTGCCCTGCCCGGCCAAGATCCTGGGTGGTCCTTACCCCCACCCCATGGTCTGGCTGCAGGTGGAGCTGTCCGACGGCACAGCACACACCATCACAGATGCCTACGCCGGGAAGGAGTACATTATCCAGGTGGCAGCCAAGGACAATGAGATTGGGACATGGAGTGACTGGAGCGTAGCCGCCCACGCTACGCCCTGGACTGAGGAACCGCGACACCTCACCACGGAGGCCCAGGCTGCGGGTGAGCTTGCTCCCGCCCCTACCTCCTGGCTTGCCTTGCCCTGAGTTTCCCCCATGTTCCCCAGAGACCACGACCAGCACCACCAGCTCCCTGGCACCCCCACCTACCACGAAGATCTGTGACCCTGGGGAGCTGGGCAGCGGCGGGGGACCCTCGGCACCCTTCTTGGTCAGCGTCCCCATCACTCTGGCCCTGGCTGCCGCTGCCGCCACTGCCAGCAGTCTCTTGATCTGGTAGGTTGAGTGAGGCTGGGTGGCAGAGGGAGCCTCCCTGACAGGCCCCTGCCTGTCTCTACAGAGCCCGGCACCCCATGAGGACATGCAGAGCACCTGCAGAGGAGCAGGAGGCCGGAGCTGAGCCTGCAGACCCCGGTTTCTATTTTGCACACGGGCAGGAGGACCTTTTGCATTCTCTTCAGACACAATTTGTGGAGACCCCGGCGGGCCCGGGCCTGCCGCCCCCCAGCCCTGCCGCACCAAGCTGGCCCTCCTTCCTCCCTCAGGGGAGGTGGGCCATGCAGCTAACCCACCCACCAAAGACCCCCTCACCCTGGCCCCTTGGGCTGGACCCTCCAATGCCAGCGACTCCCAGGAGCCCTTGGGGGACGTGAGGGGAGCCTCTCACATCCGATTTCTCCTCCTGCCCCAGCCTCCTGTCTATCCCAGGGTCTCTGTTGCCACCATCAGATTATAAGCTCCTGATGCTGGGGGGGCCCAGCCATCCCCCTCCCCCCAGCACCCACAATTTTCAGTCCCCTCCCCTCTGCCCTGTTTTGTATACCCCTCCCCTGACCCTGCTCCTATCCCACAGTATTTAATGCCCTGTCAGTCCCTTCTAGTCTGACTCAATGGTAACTTGCTGTATTTGAATTTTTTATAGATGTATATACAGGGTGGGGGGAGTGGGCGGTTCTCATTAAACGTCACCATTTCATGAGTCCTTGGAACAGACCCACTTTGGGAGGGTAC